GAGCCTGGAACCGGCTACAGCTGGTGCGGTCCCCACCACAGCCCTCCCCAGCCCGTTGCCCGCAGCCTGGCACACGAAGCTCCCACAGGGGGGACCCCTTGGTCTCCCCTCACCTCCTGTCCTCCTTTCCTCCTCGGTCTTTAGCATGGGGGTGCTGAGGGCCAGGCCAAGCTGAGGGGCTGCGGGGAGAGCGGGACCCCAGGTCGCACACAAATCTGCCGAGGGGACTGAGCCAGCTCGGGGCCCCTCCCCGCCCACAGCCTGCTTTCAGGCAAGGCCGCCACAATTCTCCTGCCACGTCCAGCACCTCCCACAACAGGGGCCGGCTTGTGGAGGAAGGACCTGTGGGGAATGGCCGCGTGTCCGTGTCCAGAGGCCCAGGGTCGGAGCGGGACAAGGCCAAGGTGCTGTGTGGGCTTGGCCTGGGGCCCACAGAGAATGGAGCCCCCGCCCGCTGAGGCCTGGGAGGCCTAGAAGTCATTCCCGCGAGTCGTCCGGCCCAGTCCTTATCCGCTGAGAGGCGGGGCTGGTGCGGGGCCTCCCCAGGGGTGTCATGAGGGAATGAAGAGACCCCACGGAGCCTGGGGAGGCTGCGCTCCTGGGCTCCATCCAGCCTGGCTTCCCCGCCAGCAGCATGAGGGCTGTGCGTCACCCGGTGGCTTGGTGGCCATGGGGGCCCCGTGCAGCATGGAGGCCCTGGTCTGGGCCCCGAACACGGGCCTCGGCCTACAGCCCCCCCGCCGGGCCCGCCCAGCCACAGCTTCCATCTGCCTGCTTCTCCTCAGGGCGCCGCACCCCAGGCGGGCAGCAGGCTTGGTTTCCCGATGGAGGAGAGCTGCGTGCCCACGGCACCATCCCCCAACCCAGCCGGCCAAGACGCCGGGCCCCAGCCCCGCTCATGGGCACGGGGCTGGCAGGAGGACCCTGGGGCCGCGAGGCAGGCTTCGCAGTGGACACAGGGGCCCTGCCAGGATCCTGTCCAGGGCTCGGCGGAGCTGGCCTCTCGGCCTGTTGCTCTTGGACAGCCCAGAGGAAGCCACGGGCGCCCAGGCGGGCATGAAAGGGCTCTTTGACGGCTGGGTTGCTGGGACAGTAACACAGACGGCCGGCCAGGCAGGGAGCATCCCTGAGACGGTAACAGGAAGACATTCCACCCACCTGGAATGACCCACTGCAGGAGGAAGGACCTTGCCCTGTGCTACAATCCCAGAGGGCTTCCTGAAGGAGGCAGCCTAGATCTTTGTCCAGCAGAGCCCATCTTCAGGGAATATTGAGGATCCCGACCCGTGCACCTGCCCTAGCGGAAGACACTCCTGGCCAAGCCTCCAGATGTGGCTGTGAGGGGAGTGGGGTAGGCAAGGCCCACCTGGCAGGGGGGCCAGGTCTCAGTCCCTCCCCTCTTTCCTCTCCCCCAGCCCTGGCCAAGATGGCAGCCCCCGCCCTGCTGCTCCTAGCACTGCTGCTGCCCGTGGGGGCCTGGCCCGGGCTGCCCAGGAGGCCCTGTGTGCACTGCTGCCGCCCGGCCTGGCCCCCTGGACCCTATGCCCGGGTGAGTGACAGGGACCTGTGGAGGGGGGACCTGTGGAGGGGGCTGCCTCGAGTACGGCCCACTATAGACATCGAAATCCTCAAAGGTGAGGCCCGTGGGTGCTGCCTGCATGCTCCCCCCGACCCGTGGCTTTCGTTTGTCCCCTGCAGGTGAGAAGGGTGAGGCCGGCGTCCGAGGTCGGGCCGGCAGGAGCGGGAAAGAGGGGCCGCCAGGCGCCCGGGGCCTGCAGGGCCGCAGAGGCCAGAAGGGGCAGGTGGGGCCGCCGGGCGCCGCGTGCCGACGTGCCTACGCCGCCTTCTCCGTGGGCCGGCGCGAGGGCCTGCACAGCTCCGACCACTTCCAGGCGGTGCCCTTCGACACGGAGCTGGTGAACCTGGACGGCGCCTTCGACCTGGCCGCGGGCCGCTTCCTCTGCACGGTGCCCGGCGTCTACTTCCTCAGCCTCAACGTGCACACCTGGAACTACAAGGAGACCTACCTGCACATCATGCTGAACCGGCGGCCCGCGGCCGTGCTCTACGCGCAGCCCAGCGAGCGCAGCGTCATGCAGGCCCAGAGCCTGATGCTGCTGCTGGCGGCGGGCGACGCCGTCTGGGTGCGCATGTTCCAGCGCGACCGGGACAACGCCATCTACGGCGAGCACGGAGACCTCTACATCACCTTCAGCGGCCACCTGGTCAAGCCGGCCGCCGAGCTGTAGCCGGGTGAGGGGCCCCGCGGCTGAGCACCGGGCGCGCACCCTCAGGAAGTGCCGTCCCCTCCTTACAGACAGACGTCCGCCTGTGGGGACTCTGGGAGCCCCGGCTGGCGCGCCCGCCTCTCCACTTCGCCTCACTCCTGTCCTGGGACAGAGGGTGCCCTGCCCTTGGGAGATGGTGCTCTGAGGCCCGGCCAGAGTCTGCAGAACCCGCGTGTGTGTGCTGGAGCCACTCCCCAGGCAGGCGGGGGAACAAGCGTGGCCCCCAACAGCGCAGGACAGGAGGAGGGGCGGCTACAGGGGCCCGCCATTTGCTGTGCACACATGGCCCCTCTGCAGGGAGAGGGGCTCTGTCCCGGCTGCGCCACCCCCACCCACTGCCCAAGCCTGCTGCCTCCCAAGTCGCCCGGCATCCACCTCTTTCCCTGAGGCTGTCCCTGGGGCCAGGCTGCCCCTCAGCACCCCCAAGTGGCCCCGTACTCAAGTCCCACCTTGTGTGTCTGTGGGGGGGCGGTAGCAGGGCTTCTGGAAGTGTGGTGACAACCAAGGACAGGAGGGGCTGGGGCCGGTGGCCGTGGCTGGTGAACCCTGGCCCTGCTAGAGACAGGAGGGGCACTGGCGCTGGGGCTGGACCCGGAACCTTCCCTCTCCTTCGCCCCACACTGAGGTGGGCGGGGCCTCAGGCTGCACTTTGGCCCAGGGCCTGAGTCTGCTCCTGGCTGGGATAGCGGGACACACCCAGGGCGCCCGGCAACCGGCAGGGGTCGGAGCCATCTCCGGGCACTCACGGGGCCTTGGCACAGAGGCTTCCGCCTTAGAGAGAAAGGCGCCCGAACAGGAAGGGGTGGGCCGAGGGGAGATTGGCAGACCCCAGGCCTCCCACCCCGACCGGGACACCCCCAGCCCTACCCCGTGTGCTGACGGCCGGTGGCGCTAAGAGGTGCCAGGAGAGAAGCCCACAGCCTGGTCCTGGCTGCAGCAGCAGGGCGCCTGGTCAGCACTCTGGGGAGCCTTGTGCTCACTCAGCCCGTTCCCAAGTGAGGACACCCAGTGCCACGCAGGCAGAGCCAGGCTGCAGCCACGTCCCGCCCACCCCACACAGAGCCCGTGTCCCTGCCAGCTCTGCCTGTCGCCTCAGCTTCCCGTGCAGCAGGGGGTGCGCAAAGGCCTCTGTCGGGGACCCCAGAGCAGCTGTGAGGGGCCCTGGGCTTGCAGGTCCCAAGTGGGCACTGCCCAGAGCCGAGCCCTTGGTGTCCAGGCCCCGGAGGACAGCTGCACGGCTCCAGGGGTTCCTGCTTGGGGGGATCCCCAGGAGGAGCCTGTTGGGGTCAAGTGTGGCAGGTGCTTGAAGAACCAGAGGTGGGGGGTATGGGCTGCTGGGGGTGGGGGTCCCGGCTGGCCATGCAGAGGTTCTTGGCCCCGGTGAGAGAGCAGGGCTGGATGGGAGATGGGAGCCAGGGGTCCGGACCACCCCAGGGCCAGGGAGGACATCTCCTCTCGCAGGCTGCCTGTTCTGTGCTGGGGAAGCACCCCAGAATCCCAGACAACCGTTCCTTTCCCTGGCCCTGGCCCTGGCCCGGCTGCCCTGGGGTCTCCAGCCTCTGTGATTCCAGTGAGCCTGTGCTGCCAGGGTGGCAGGTGGTCCTGAGGAAGAGAGTCCCGGGAAGACGCCAGCCCCTGCACCAGGGAGCTCAGAAAGTGCCCGTCACCAGGCCCAGCCAAGGACCCAGACGTGACCACAGCAGCCCCGAAGCCAGGCGCTTATTCCGAGGGACAGGCTGGACCTCCCCGCACAGACGTCGCCGTGGCCTATAGGTAGTTGCAGCTGCGGATACTAAGAAGCAGCAGGGGTCAGGCGGGCAGGGGTCGGGCTGCAGCAGGGGTCAGGCGGGCAGGGGTGCAAGGTCTCTTGGAAGCTGGCGGGGGTGTCTAATGAATGCCAGTGGCGACCCTGGTTCTCAGAGAACCGGGGTGGGGAGATGCCTGTGAGAGCCTCAGACAGCAGGACCTGCATCCCGCCAACCTTCCAGGTTTATTTGTTTAAAAAACAATGACTGAGAACTGAAAGTGAGATAAGATACGGTCACGATTCTCTGCCAAGTGATAAAAGCCTGAGGGACGCTGCCAGTGCCAGGTGGGAGCGGAAAGAGGGATGCTTGGTAGAGGCCAGAGACACGAAAAGCAGCGACAGCCTCGTGCTGCCCTGGCCACTTAGGAGACAAGGGGGAGCCACCCCATCAGAACCGCACCGGGCACCCCCGTGGTCGGCCCGTGCTGGCTTTAATCATGAGTCAACCGCACAGGAAGGGACTGGGGAACGCGGCTTCCCGCGGGGACATCCCTGTGACATTCCAGGCAAGCATCGGGCTGGGGAGGCAGCTTATCCCATGTAACTTTATCCGTTTAGTGGAATTCCAGTAAAAATCCAATTTTAAATGTTTAGGTGAAATTCATATTACGTAGAATTGAGCA